GCTCGCCCCGGATCCACCGAGCTAGCAGCGGGCGGCGCTCAGCCGCGTCCGCAGCCTCCTCTTCTCCCCAGCCGGGGAGAGCCAGCCTCGTCTCCCACATCCTCTGCCGCCAGCGACCTGCAGCTCCGCACTGTTTCCCTCCCCTGTACCCCCTTCCCAGTCACCCGAGGGTTCAGAAACCAAGTCCCCCGGCTCTCCCGCCATCCGCTGGGTCCCACCGAGGCAGGTGGGTACTCGCCGGAGGTCTTCAGCTCGATTCTGAACCAAGCGTTCTGGACTGCCCAGACCCGGTGGGCAAGGGGACTGGGGAGGCCCTGCGCACAGTCGCGTGGAACGGGAGGGGACAAGACAAACTGCTGGACACTTTTCCGTGGAATGAGAAGTGGGGGGTGCGTGGGTGGGAAGGTACCTCCGGAGGGAAAGGCCAAAGGGAAGGACCAGAAAGAGAGGAAGGAAGAGCCGGGAAGGAACGGAAGGGAACTCAGAGCCGAGGGTGGTGGGGTTGGGGCTAGGGATGCGCACTGGGCCCGGGGCCGCGCGGCCCAGGCGGGCACTGGCCAGTGGATGGCAGGGCTGGGCGAGTTAGAACTGAGAGCCCGGCTTCACAGCGCAGCGCGCTCCGAGGCCCTCTGTCGTTACCTGAATATTCATTAGACTGACCGCTCTTTATCCTTATCTAGCGTTTATCTTATCGGCGAGTTTCGTTTCTCAGTGTAGTTTTAATCCCGGGCTCCCATTCCCCCTCCCCCGGTCCGCTCCCCTCCCTCCCTCTTCCTTCGCCGGCTGCTCCCTCCCTCCCTCCCTCCCATTTCTCCCTCCCCTGCCCTCCCCTAGCCGGCACCGGAGTGACAGGCTCGGGGCCCTCCTCGCCGAAGCTCGGGGCTCCAGCGCTGGCGAATCACAGAGTGGTGGAATCTATTGCCTTTGTCTGACAAGTCATCCATCTCCCGGCGCGGGGAGGGGGAGGAGGTCTGGAGGGGGCTTTGCAGCTTTTAGAGAGACACACACCGGGAGCCGAGGCTCCAGTCTCCGGCCGAGTCTTCTCGCAGCCGCAACCCACCTGGGGCCAGCCCAGAGCTGCCAGCGCCGCTCGGCTCCCTCCCTCCCTCCCGGCCCTTCGGCCGCGGCGGCGTGCGCCTGCCTTTTCCGGGGGCGGGGGCCTGGCCCGCGCGCTCCCCTCCCGCAGGCGCCACCTCGGACATCCCCGGGATTGCTACTTCTCTGCCAACTTCGCCAACTCGCCAGCACTTGGAGAGGCCCGGCTCCCCTCCCGGCGCCCTCTGACCGCCCCCGCCCCGCGCGCTCTCCGACCACCGCCTCTCGGATGACCAGGTTCCAGGGGAGCTGAGCGAGTCGCCTCCCCCGCCCAGCTTCAGCCCTGGCTGCAGCTGCAGCGCGAGCCATGCGCCCCCAGTGCACCCCGGCCCGGCCCACCGCCCCGGGGCCATTCTGCTGACCGCCCAGCCCCGAGCCCCGACAGTGGCAAGTTGCGGCTACTGCAGTTGCAAGCTCCGGCCAACCCGGAGGAGCCCCAGCGGGGAGCGCAGTGCTGCGCCCCCCGCCCCCGCGCGCCCCGCAGCAGCCGGGCGTTCACTCATCCTCCCTCCCCCACCGTCCCTCCCTTTTCTCCTCAAGTCCTGAAGTTGAGTTTGAGAGGCGACACGGCGGCGGCGGCCGCGCTGCTCCCGCTCCTCTGCCTCCCCATGGATATGCACTGCAAAGCAGACCCCTTCTCCGCGATGCACCGTGAGTACCGGCGCCCGGCTCCTGTCCCGGCTGGGTGTTGTGTTTTTTTCTTGTCTCTCCCCAGCAGGGCACGGGGGTGTGAACCAGCTCGGGGGGGTGTTTGTGAACGGCCGGCCCCTACCCGACGTGGTGAGGCAGCGCATCGTGGAGCTGGCCCACCAGGGTGTGCGGCCCTGTGACATCTCCCGGCAGCTGCGGGTCAGCCACGGCTGTGTCAGCAAAATCCTGGGCAGGTGAGGGCTTCGCAGCTGTCCCGGGAGACGCCTCTGGCTGACCCCGCCGGCTTTCCCGGCGCAGGTACTACGAGACCGGCAGCATCAAGCCGGGTGTGATCGGTGGCTCCAAGCCCAAAGTGGCGACGCCCAAAGTGGTGGACAAGATTGCTGAATACAAACGACAGAACCCGACTATGTTCGCCTGGGAGATTCGAGACCGGCTCCTGGCCGAGGGCATCTGTGACAATGACACAGTGCCCAGCGTCTCTTCCATCAACAGGTGAGCAAGCCACCCGGGTTTTCAGGGCTGGATGATGTGTGATGCTGTTGTGACGCTGTTGCAGAATCATCCGGACCAAAGTTCAGCAGCCTTTCCACCCAACGCCGGATGGGGCTGGGACAGGAGTGACCGCCCCTGGCCACACCATTGGTAAGAGGGCTCAGGGAAGGGGAGGAAACCAGCCTGATGCCATTTCCTCCTTCCTCTCATCCAGTTCCCAGCACGGCCTCCCCTCCTGTTTCCAGCGCCTCCAATGACCCAGTGGGATCCTACTCCATCAATGGGATCCTGGGGATTCCTCGCTCCAATGGTGAGAAGAGGAAACGTGATGAAGGTAGGGAGGAGGGAAGAGGTGTGGCTTCCCCTGCTAACGCCCCGAGTGTCCATGTGTTCTCCAGATGTGTCTGAGGGCTCAGTCCCCAATGGAGATTCCCAGAGTGGTGTGGACAGTTTGCGGAAGCACTTGCGAGCTGACACCTTCACCCAGCAGCAGCTGGAAGCTTTGGATCGGGTCTTTGAGCGTCCTTCCTACCCTGACGTCTTCCAGGCATCAGAGCACATCAAATCAGAACAGGTGAGGAGGGAGCTTTCTGCTTGCAGAAGTAGTAGAGAGCTGTCACTTTTCTCTCTCCTCCCAGGGGAACGAGTACTCCCTCCCAGCCCTGACCCCTGGGCTTGATGAAGTCAAGTCGAGTCTATCTGCATCCACCAACCCTGAGCTGGGCAGCAACGTGTCAGGCACACAGACATACCCAGTTGTGACTGGTAAGGGGGCTTCCAGGAGGGTGGGGGCACTGGGCCTCACCCCTTCCCCTTTGTGTTTTTCCAGGTCGTGACATGGCGAGCACCACTCTGCCTGGTTACCCCCCTCACGTGCCCCCCACTGGCCAGGGAAGCTACCCCACCTCCACCCTGGCAGGAATGGTGCCTGGTAGGTGACAATGCTGCAGCTGCCTAATCTAGACCACTGCTATTCTGTCCCTCTCTCTCCTTAGAGGCTGCAGTTGGTCCCTCATCCTCCCTCATGAGCAAGCCGGGGAGGAAGCTTGCAGAAGTGCCCCCTTGTGTGCAACCCACTGTATGTCATGGCCCCTCCACAGCGCCCACCCACGTCTGATCCCCACTCCCCGACCCTCCCGCAGGGAGCGAGTTCTCCGGCAACCCGTACAGCCACCCCCAGTACACGGCCTACAACGAGGCTTGGAGATTCAGCAACCCCGCCTTACTAAGTGAGTACGCCACCTGGCTGGCCGGCGGCTCACCAGCCCATTCTTCTCCTGTGTTAACTTCCAGGTTCCCCTTATTATTATAGTGCCGCCCCCCGGGGCTCCGCCCCTGCCGCTGCTGCCGCTGCCTATGACCGCCACTAGTTACCGCGGGGACCACATCAAGCTTCAGGCCGACAGCTTCGGCCTCCACATCGTCCCCGTCTGACCCCACCCCGGAGGGAGGGAGGACCGACGCGACGCGATGCCTCCCGGCCACCGCCCCAGCCTCACCCCATCCCACGACCCCCGCAACCCTTCACATCACCCCCCTCGAAGGTCGGACAGGACGGGTGGAGCCGTGGGCGGGACCCTCAGGCCCGGGCCCGCCGCCCCCAGCCCCGCCTGCCGCCCCTCCCCGCCTGCCTGGACTGCGCGGCGCCGTGAGGGGGATTCGGCCCAGCTCGTCCCGGCCTCCACCAAGCCAGCCCCGAAGCCCGCCAGCCACCCTGCCGGACTCGGGCGCGACCTGCTGGCGCGCGCCGGATGTTTCTGTGACACACAATCAGCGCGGACCGCAGCGCGGCCCAGCCCCGGGCACCCGCCTCGGACGCTCGGGCGCCAGGAGGCTTCGCTGGAGGGGCTGGGCCAAGGAGATTAAGAAGAAAACGACTTTCTGCAGGAGGAAGAGCCCGCTGCCGAATCCCTGGGAAAAATTCTTTTCCCCCAGTGCCAGCCGGACTGCCCTCGCCTTCCGGGTGTGCCCTGTCCCAGAAGATGGAATGGGGGTGTGGGGGTCCGGCTCTAGGAACGGGCTTTGGGGGCGTCAGGTCTTTCCAAGGTTGGGACCCAAGGATCGGGGGGCCCAGCAGCCCGCACCGATCGAGCCGGACTCTCGGCTCTTCACTGCTCCTCCTGGCCTGCCTAGTTCCCCAGGGCCCGGCACCTCCTGCTGCGAGACCCGGCTCTCAGCCCTGCCTTGCCCCTACCTCAGCGTCTCTTCCACCTGCTGGCCTCCCAGTTTCCCCTCCTGCCAGTCCTTCGCCTGTCCCTTGACGCCCTGCATCCTCCTCCCTGACTCGCAGCCCCATCGGACGCTCTCCCGGGACCGCCGCAGGACCAGTTTCCATAGACTGCGGACTGGGGTCTTCCTCCAGCAGTTACTTGATGCCCCCTCCCCCGACACAGACTCTCAATCTGCCGGTGGTAAGAACCGGTTCTGAGCTGGCGTCTGAGCTGCTGCGGGGTGGAAGTGGGGGGCTGCCCACTCCACTCCTCCCATCCCCTCCCAGCCTCCTCCTCCGGCAGGAACTGAACAGAACCACAAAAAGTCTACATTTATTTAATATGATGGTCTTTGCAAAAAGGAACAAAACAACACAAAAGCCCACCAGGCTGCTGCTTTGTGGAAAGACGGTGTGTGTCGTGTGAAGGCGAAACCCGGTGTACATAACCCCTCCCCCTCCGCCCCGCCCCGCCCGGCCCCGTAGAGTCCCTGTCGCCCGCCGGCCCTGCCTGTAGATACGCCCCGCTGTCTGTGCTGTGAGAGTCGCCGCTCGCTGGGGGGGAAGGGGGGGACACAGCTACACGCCCATTAAAGCACAGCACGTCCTGGGGGAGGGGGGCATTTTTTATGTTACAAAAAAAAATTACGAAAGAAAAGAAATCTCTATGCAAAATGACGAACATGGTCCTGTGGACTCCTCTGGCCTGTTTTGTTGGCTCTTTCTCTGTAATTCCGTGTTTTCGCTTTTTCCTCCCTGCCCCTCTCTCCCTCTGCCCCTCTCTCCTCTCCGCTTCTCTCCCCCTCTGTCTCTGTCTCTCTCCGTCTCTGTCGCTCTTGTCTGTCTGTCTCTGCTCTTTCCTCGGCCTCTCTCCCCAGACCTGGCCCGGCCGCCCTGTCTCCGCAGGCTAGATCCGAGGTGGCAGCTCCAGCCCCCGGGCTCGCCCCCTCGCGGGCGTGCCCCGCGCGCCCCGGGCGGCCGAAGGCCGGGCCGCCCCGTCCCGCCCCGTAGTTGCTCTTTCGGTAGTGGCGATGCGCCCTGCATGTCTCCTCACCCGTGGATCGTGACGACTCGAAATAACAGAAACAAAGTCAATAAAGTGAAAATAAATAAAAATCCTTGAACAAATCCGAAAAGGCTTGGAGTCCTCGCCCAGATCTCTCTCCCCTGCGAGCCCTTTTTATTTGAGAAGGAAAAAGAGAAAAGAGAATCGTTTAAGGGAACCCGGCGCCCAGCCAGGCTCCAGTGGCCCGAACGGGGCGGCGAGGGCGGCGAGGGCGCCGAGGTCCGGCCCATCCCAGTCCTGTGGGGCTGGCCGGGCAGAGACCCCGGACCCAGGCCCAGGCCTAACCTGCTAAATGTCCCCGGACGGTTCTGGTCTCCTCGGCCACTTTCAGTGCGTCGGTTCGTTTTGATTCTTTTTCTTTTGTGCACATAAGAAATAAATAATAATAATAAATAAAGAATAAAATTTTGTATGTCACTCCCCATGGCTCCAAGTTTGTCTCTCCCTGTCTC